GTAAGATGATGTTTTCCAGAGGGGGGAAAGTGTGGCACAGATCTTGTAACTGATCTGCTTAGGTAGGAAACATAAACAGGCGTGAGTGGAACAAGAACACCCTGTCCGTCGCCGCCCACTCCTGCAGCAGAGGAAGTATCTAGAACTGAGGACGCACACTAAGTTCTGTAATCGCATGATACCTGGCAGGTACAATGAAGCCAGGAAGGCACTTCGGATTGAAAAGGGCAAGGACATAGGCAGCATTCTGGAGAGGGAACGTGAGCCAAGGCCATTCCCCCATTTCCGTTTTACCTCCCCAAGTCCTGCCTGAATCATCCCCCATCCTTAGGTCTGCCCAAACCACAACCATCCCTTAGGGTTCACCCCAGATATTTTCAACCCACACTGGTTTTTTTCATTCCATTGATTTCACCCCCACTAATATCCCAGAGAAGGGCAAGTGGCCGTTTCTCTCCTGGACATCATAGCAGGCCCAGCCAGCACACGGCTCGGCTCAGAGCAGGTAGTTAATAAACATGAGCCGAATGAAAGAATTCCTGAGATCGCCACCGCTCAGTAAGGATGCCCTGAGCCCCTACATCCCTCCCCCAACAGAGTGGGCCTGCCTGGCACGGGCGGCCTTAGCAACCCGGAGGAGCTCACTAACAGCAGAGAGCAAGGGGGCGCGTGGGGAGGGCGGGGTGGCCCAAGACGCTGGGCCACTGGGACCCGAGCGCGCGACCCCAGCCGGAATTCGGAGCTAAGGCTGCCGCGCTCCGGCAAAACGCGCTTGATGAGGTCGTTAAAGATTTCCCCCTCTGGAAAATCGCCAGGGAAAAGTGGTGAAAAACGAAGCCGGGAGGGCCCTAGTCTCGGGAGTCTAGGAGGAGCCCAACCCCCGGACCTAATGCCGCAGGGAGAAAAGACAGAGCAGCGAGCGCAAATACCATCCTAGCTCCAATAAAAGGGAACGACTTTTACCGCAGGAAGAACCTAGGCCTGGAAGCCACGCGAGATCTGGGGGTCGGGATCACGTTGCGTTGCCTAGCGACAGCAGGGACGCTCGTGGGACCCCAGGCTAAACCCCGCTGTAGCCTTAAATCTCCTACCATGGAGGAAGAAGGCGGCGGCCGCAGCTGTGGGACCACTAGGGAGCTGCAGAAGCTGAAGCAGCAGGCGATGGAGTACTACCGGGAGAACGACGTTCCGCGCAGGCTGGAAGAGCTGCTCAACTCCACCTTCTACCTCCAGCCTGCCGACGTCTACGGGCACCTGGTAGGGACCTGGGACAAGCGCTCTCCTCCCGCAGATGATTTTTGTTCTTTTGTGTGTGTTGAAGGCAAACTGCTTTTCTAAACTTGCAAAGCCTCCCACCATATGCAAAATAGTGGGGAAAGACGTACTAGATGGACTGGGGCTTCCAACCCTGCAAGTGGACATATTCTGCACCATTCAAAACTTTCCCAAGGTATGAGGCAGTTTAAGTGTGTTCTTTAATGTGAAAGTGTTGAACACATTTATATGATTTTCAGAACGTATGTTCTGTGGTGATCTCGACTCATTTTGAAGTCCATGAGAATGCTCTGCCCGAGCTGGCCAAGGCGGAGGAGGCAGAGAGGGCCAGCGCGGTGAGCACCGCCGTGCAGTGGGTCAACAGCACCATCACGCACGAGCTCCAGGGGATGGCACCCTCTGACCAGGCAGAGGTGGATCACCTACTCAGGTACAGTTTCCACTTTGAAATATAAACATCAACCACTGTAAAGCCATATTTTCTTGCTATTAAGGATATTCTTCGCAAGTAAAGTACAAGAAGATAAGGGGAGAAAAGAATTGGAAAAGAGCCTGGAATACTCAACAGTGCCTACACCTCTACCTCCAGTACCACCACCACCACCCCCTCCACCTCCTACCAAAAAAAAGGGGCAAAAGCCAGGTTGGTTGGTGACTTATCTTGCAGAGTCGTTATACAGTCTTACTCTCAATATTTCTCCCTCCAGGGAGGAAGGATACTATTACAGAGAAACCTATTGCGCCTGCAGAGCCTGTTGAGCCTGTACTCAGTGGCAGTATGGCCATAGGGGCCGTGTCACTAGCTGTTGCCAAAGCCTGTGCCATGCTGCTTAATAAACCTCTGTACTTAAATATCGCTCTACTGAAGCACAATCAGGTTAGTATCTATGAAGTTCCATTAAAAGGAGCTCTCATTTTCCCTCGTTTTCCCCCTATTTCAGGAACAGCCAACAACGCTATCTATGCCTTTGCTGATGGTATCGCTGGTCAGCTGTGGGAAGTCATCATCTGGGAAGCTAAATTTAATGAAAGAAGTGATTTGTATACCCCATCCTGAATTAACAACCAAACAAGTACCTTACATTATCTTAAATTACCTTTTCTAACTGTGGAAGATCATGGTTGTTCTACTTACAGGGTGTCGAGATGCTTATGGAAATGCAGAAACATATCAACAAAATAATTGAAATGGTATGTAAAGAGATTCTATGTTATCTAGTTACCAGGTGATACATTTTTATCTTCTGCCCCACAGCCCTCTCCTCCAAAAGCAGAGACAAAAAAAGGGCACGATGGAAGCAAAAGAGGTCAAGTAAGTCTATATATTGTTTACCATCCTTCCATTTGACATGGATCATTGTCTCTTGATCTTGCAGCAGCAGATCACTGGCAAGATGTCTCATCTTGGCTGTTTAACCATTAACTGTGACTCCATAGAACAGCCACTGCTTCTAATACAGGAAATCTGTGCCAACCTGGGGCTAGAACTGGGAACAAATCTGCATCTAGCTATCAACTGTGCTGGACATGAGCTGATGGACTACGTAAGTTTCCACTTCAGAACATTCACTTCCTACCTTATTTTAATATTTTCCTGACACATATCAGAATAAAGGAAAGTATGAAGTGATCATGGGCACATACAAAAATGCAGCGGAGATGGTTGACCTGTATGTGGATCTGATCAACAAGTACCCTTCAATTATTGCCTTAATTGATCCTTTCAGGAAGGAGGTAAGCACCCCACCTTCCATATTTTATAACATTTATAATGATCAACTCTTAAATATTTACCCAGGACTCTGAACAGTGGGACAGCATCTATCACGCACTTGGTTCCAGGTGTTACATAATTGCAGGAACTGCTTCCAAAAGCATTTCTAAACTTCTAGAGCAAGGAAACATCAGCATCCCCAAATCCAATGGGCTGATCATAAAACACACAAACCAAACTACAATGTCTGACTTGGTGGAAATAACCAATCTGATTGACAGTGAGTAAAAGCATACATCTGAAAGACTCGTACCATATAAAACTGAAAGAAATTCCTCTTCCAGGTAAGAAGCACATCACTGTCTTTGGAAGTACAGAAGGAGAATCATCTGATGACAGCCTTGTCGATTTGGTAAGTGCTGAATGCTGGTCAACTGCCAAACACCGTCTAAAATTAGTTTTTTCCCCCCTTTCAGGCTGTTGGGCTTGGTGTCCGGTTCATCAAGTTGGGGGGTCTTTCCCGTGGTGAACGAGTGACTAAATACAACCGCCTTCTCACTATAGAGGAAGAACTTGTCCAGAATGGAACACTGGGTATGCGCTGCTTTCTTGCTTTGTTTCCACTTTAGACAGTAAACTTTATTGTTACTTTAAATAGGTTTCAAAGAAGAACACACTTTTTTTTACTTTAATGAGGAAGCTGAAAAGGCTGCGGAGGCACTTGAGGCTGCTGCGGCTAGGGAGCCGCTGGTGCCCACCTTCCCCACACAAGGTGTAGAGGAATCAGCCGAAACAGGAGCATCCTCTGGATAGGGCTGTACACACCCCAGGTTCCAGCCACACCATCAGTATTAGTAGACCGGGAGGTCTGAAGTACGGCGCCGTGTCTCCACATGGAGTTTCCTCTTCAACTTCACCAACTCTTGTGGTTTTTATTCTTCTAATTCCACTGTTTGGTAAATTACATATATGATGTTTTTGCCTGAAATTCTGTGAACTTCGTTTTGCAGCCACCACACTTCCATGTGGATTTTGTTTGTCTATTAGCTCTCCTGTCCATTTTTCAGGGACACGCTCCAGTAAAAGAGGCCAATATTTTTGTTGCCAACTCCACACTCAGTCAAACACCCCATCCTTTACCAATCAGAATATCTCTGAGAACAAAAACCTAATGACCCTAGAAGCTCTCTGTGCTGGGAACAGATGTCCATCTTCTGTGTTTATTCTACATGTCTGTGCTGAAAAGCACTGACACATTTTTGTAACCAACCTCACGTAGAAGTGTGAGAGCATCACCATTTTTTGTAAGAGCCAATTTCATCTCACTTTCCTACCCTTGATTCCTTTTTTCCTAATTCCCTCTCCTTTTTAAATTTTAGTTTTTCTTGTATTATTTTTATCTTTGCGAGTCTTCTTAGATCCTTTTTGGAGTAAGAATGAGTATAAATGAATAAGCACATCAGTAAATGAATTAATATTCTCAAGGTTATTAAATGCCCAGTTATTCATACCACAGCATTTAAAAAGCAATCCGCAAGTGATAAAAAAAAAAAAAAAAAATGATGTGACATATCCATTGCCTGAATTGCTCTTTTGTAAGCCAGTGTTGGGATTATAGCAGAGGAGTAGCAGAAATAAATATATTCAGACACAAACATATAGATATAATAATATCCAACCACTTTATATGATTTAGGGTCTCGTTAAAATGGTTACCATTTGCTTCTCCTAAAAATTATATAAATTGCTATGTACTGACCTGTAGGGGAGTTGGCTA